GGGGGTTCAGAGTGGCCTCTAGTTTGTCCTGGTCCAAAGCAGGGAAGCTGGGCTACGTCCTGCCCAGGTCAGCCTTAGGTTAAGGGCTGCCTGGGGGAGGGAACTTCCTGGGCCTTCGGGTCTCTGTGCACTGGGGTGGCTCCTGTGGCCCAGAATGCCCTGGAGAAGGGTCCTACTGGAAGCGAAGGTGCAGGGCAGCAGGGCCTGAGGCGCAGGAGCTGGTGGAGGCTCCCAGCACAGGTCGCCGCCCCAGTCACATCACTGCTGATGGTGGGGGGACTTGGGGAGTTTCCCCCGAGAATGGGAGGTCTCACAGTCCCCGTGCTGCAATGCTGTCGGTGCACTGTGTCTGCAACGTGCTCATGGTCACTTGCTTTTTCTCTGTGGCCCCGGCCGCTTTATCCAGCAAGTAGCCCCCTCTCCTCTCCGGAGAAGCCGAGCCTGGATGCCGCTGGGAGGAGGTCACTCCCTTCCTGTCTCGAAGGGCATGCCGTCCTCGTCCTTGCTGACTCCCAGAGGCCCAGGGACGTCTGAGGGGGAGGGGCCGGGCCTCCTTGACCCCTGCGTGTGGACACCATGTGACTGGGGTGTGGTTGACTCTCTGTGTCCGATTGGGTGCTTGGCAAACACAGAGAGTTTTGTCCAAGGCCACCTTGGTCCCCACCTGTCCAGGTTGGGAGGTGCCCTGCCTGGTGTGGCCTGAGCTGAGCGCCTCTGGCCGGAGCAGACGGCCCCGGCTCCCCCAGGACATGTCACCTGGAGAGGTGGCCCTTTCAGGTAAGGGACATGCCCATTGGCAGCAGCCTCTGCCCCCTCCCTGCATACACAGCTGCTCCCATCTGGGGACCCTCACCCCACGTGCGGATGGGCTTCCCCAGGAAGTCGGCAGGACTTTCCCTGGCCTTCTGGAAGTCCCCATCAAGCAAATGCTCTATCGATGACTTACTCTATGACGGGGTCCAGAGAGCTAACTCCCCACCCACGTTCGAAGTGATCTTCAAACCGCTGCGCGTGGAAAACAAGCCCAGAGCTCAACGTTCCCTAAGTGAGTGGCCTTTGACAGCAGTGCCAGGCAGCCCAGTGGGTGCAGGGCACACCACAGATGGAGGAAGGGCCAGGCATGCTTCCCAGACAGCCTCTGCCAGTCCAGGCAGGGGCTCCAGGGTGGCTGCGGGAAGGCAGCTTAGGCGGTGCCCGGCCCAAGGTGAGTTGGCATCATGCTCCACTTCCCGTTTGCTCCCCTTTTCTCCTTGGCTTTTCATCCTCAGGCTCCGTCCTTCTTCCCCGTGGTGGCCCCAGCCTCCCTGCCAAGCTTCCCGGCCCCCGCCCCATCCCGGGCCTGCTGCTGCGGAGACCGTGGGCCGGCGCTGGACGGCGCGGCCTCCAGAAGTGATAGCTAATTGGGGAGAGAAAGGGCCCAATTGTCTGGCGGGGCCGGAAGAGCCGCGTGGGCTGCTGAAAGCGTCGGGAGGAGGTGGCCGCTTCGCCCAGCAGCTGCCGCCGGGGATGTTTGCAGATTACGTCAGCGCTGGCGAGCAGGGGGCGCGGGGACAGCGAGGGGGGCGGGCTCCCGGCGGCCTCCCGCCCCCCAGGCCCCTGGACAATGCTGTCATTGTCAGCACGGAGAGTGGTTAATTCTGGATGAATGGTACACGGGCCTCTTGACCAAGGAGGCTGCTCGTCGTCCCCAGTCTGTCCTCTCACATGCCAGGGAGGCCCCGGGCTGGAGTCTGGCGGGCAGATCTGGCCTGCTTGGTGGCACCAGAGAGAACAGGGCGGTCCCTTGGGGGCGCCGGCTGCAGAGGCCCCAGGCTGGACGGAGCTTCCTGTCCTGGGTCTGCACAGCAGCCACTTGGCAGTGCCGGGCTAGGGTGGCAGGGCCCCACTGCATCTCGGTTCCAGGGCAGAGGCTGCTGCTGCCCTTTGGGGCTGACTTCAGGCATGACCTCCTGGCCAGGTGGCAGCTTTGGCCCTGACCCGCTCCTGGCCCTGCTGGTGGTGATCCTGCTAGCACGCCTCATCCTGTGGTCCTGCCTCGGGACCTACATCGACTACAGACTGGCCCAGCGGCGGCCCCAGAAACCCAAGCAGGACTAAGCCTCTGCAGGCTGCGGCCTCCACGCGCCCTGTCCCGAGACTCAGCCGGCCCTTCCAGTGGTGGTGGGAGGGAGGGGAGCAGGGCAGGCGCATGATCCCCATGTCCCACCCCTGGGGCAGGAGCTCAGAGAGGCCTGAGATGGATCGTGCCTTCCCAGACTGACCAGGGCTGTCCCGTAGAGGCAGCTGGCCATGTGGGGAGATGGAGGGGCCGGCCTTGCAGGTCCATCACCAGGTTCTGGGGTCCCCGGTTGCAGGGAGTGGTCCTGGGGGTGGGTCTTGCTTTAAGACCTTCTCTGCCTCCAATTCCTTATAAATATGCCTGCAGGAAGAGCTGGGTAAGCCAGAGGACTCAGGTGGAGGTGCCACAGAGACAAATGTGACCTCATCACAAGCTGGCCCTGTTACCAAAGGCCACGTCCTGTCTCAGCTCACCACCCTCATAACTAGTCTCCTCCTGCCTCCCAAGGGACGAGATAAGTGCCGATGGCTGTCCTGATTTCTCCAGAGCAGACCCCTGGGAAGGGTCTCAGGACGCACTTGTGAGGCTGAGTTGACAAGCCAGACGCACTTGGCTCTGGTTGACCCTCTGCACACTCTCTAACGGTCTGAACAGTTAGGGCACAATGATCCCTGCCTCCCTCCCTCAGCAGGATATCATGTAGGGGACAATTTAGGGGACAAGCCAAGGCACCCATCAATGCCCTCTGTTCATCTGTTCCTGCAAGTGTGTGGCTGGGAAGTGCCCAGGAAGGCTGACAGGGCAGGGAAGTTGATTTGAGGCCAAGCATCCAGTGCTCCTGCTCCACCTCCGTAGCACGTTAGCCGTGATGCCAGTGACTTAACCCACAGCTTGGGGAAGCTCAAAGGCTCCACATTCGAGCCTCTTGGGGGAAATTCGGCAAACACCCATGTCCAAGTTCCACACTGTATTTCCTGGGATCGTTCCAGCAGATCGTGGATTGCAGCGAGGGCTGCTGACTGCATGCGGAACTGTGAGATGGAAGGGACTGTGGGCGGCAGCTCCAGGGAGGAGCATCGAACCAGATATCGTCTCTGGGAGGCTGGGCCTGGTGATGTGGCAACGTCTTGCTCCCTGAGAGGTGATGGGTATGCTAGGGATGCTCGCTCAGGGAACGTGGGCCAAGTCCTCTGAACACGAAGCTCGCAGAGGGGGTGATTCCTGTGAATTCTGAAAGGACTTGGGGGCGTCCAGCAAGAGCAGGAGCTTAGATGGTGGTTCCAGGGCTGGTGTTGCTGACTGGGACGAGTGGACCCCCAGGGTGGGCATGGAGTGGGGCACTGGCTGGGAGCCTCTGCCTTGCTGTGTCCTGGCTGAATGAACCCAGGTGAGGACCAGAAACGCTGTTATCACTGTTTCGGAAATTTTTTTTTTTTTTTTGGTTTCTACAGGACTTGCTGTGCTCAGATCCTCCATTCAAGAGAGCTACAGACACGGGGGTGCTGGTGAGCAGGAGCCGAGACCATCTGGGGTGGGACCGACCAAGAGTTTGAGGTGTCCAGGGGGTGACGTGAAGATGACCTATTGCAGAGGGTCCCTTCTCATTCACGCTCTGAAGTCTGCACAGGGGCAGGGGCTACCGTGCTCCATTTCAGTTTGGCCTCTGTTGTATCAGCCAGAGGCCAGCAGAACTCTATGGTCACTCCCCCGTGTCACGGACAATTTGCCACCTCCACCGGCAGCCCAGGGCTCTGCCTGAATATTCTCGCCTGATCGTAGGATTGTGGGGAGGGATATTCTCATTGATCTCTAAGGAAAATATTGTTCGCTTTTTAAAAACATGATCTGGTACCATTTCATTGATCTCTTTAAGGAAGAAAAATCACATGGTTGTCATGAGCATGTACCGACAGAGCTAGGAGGGCCAGCTGTTCCGGGTTGCCCAGGGCTGTCTTGTTTTTAAAATGGAAAGTTCGATGTCCTGGAAAACCCCTCAGTCCTGGGCAAACCAGGTCACGCTGGATAGAAGGAGTTAGACATTCATATGATGTGCCGATGTCTTGCCAGTTGTAGAGTTTTGTGTAAACCTGTGTGTGGCCTGCGTGTCCACATGGGTGTGTAGGATGGCACCTACACACATACCTGAGGTCACCTCTTGGTCCAGTGAGCCAGAATCCTGGGACTTCATCATCTTTTTTTTTTTTTTTTTTGAGATGGAATCTCACTCTGTCACCCAGGCTGGAGGGCAGTGGCGCAATCTTGGCTCACTGCAACCTCCGCCTCTGGGGCTCAAGCAATTCTCCTGCCTCAGCCTCCCGAGTAGCTGGGATTATAGGCGTGTGCCACCACGCCCTGCTGATTTTTGTATTTTTTAGTAGAGATGGTGTTTCACTATATTGGCCAGGCTGGTCTTGAACTCCTGACCTCAAGTGATCTGCCTGCCTTGGCCTCCCGAAATGCTGGGGTTACAGGCATGAGCTACCATGCCCGGCCTCAGAATCCTGGGACTTCTGCTGGAGCCAGGGGTCAGAACAGACTCCTCTACTGGGACTGCCTGGCAGGGAGGACAGACGCTCAAGGCGGCCCCATGAGAACACAGCCACCTGGAAAAATGGTGGAAGGGAAGATTCTGCCAACCTCCTCCGACTCCCTATCTCAGTTACACTGGTCCATAATTTCTTTTCTTTTTCTTAAGTCTGTTTCATTGGTTTCTGTTCCTGGAAAATGGACACAATTCTGATGAATTCATGTATTCTGCATCCACGTGTCAGCATCTCCAGCCTTGTGACGCAGTGCCTGGCTCAGAACAGGCAATCAGGCCATGGCATCTGAATGAATGAGAGGGTGTGCCCTGGCCGTATCTCAGGCAGCAGATGCATTCAGCTGCAGGTAACAGACACGTAGACAAACAGTGGCTTAAAAAAGAGAGGCTTTAAAAGTATTTTGTTTTTCTTTCTTCACGTAGCAAGAAGTCTGGCATTTGGCATTCCCAGGCTGTGGCGTGACAGCTTTGTGAAGTTATCAGGGTCTCAGACCCTGACATATTTCTGCTCTGCTACCCTCAGCATGTAGATTTGATCTTCACGGCTACAAGAAACCTGCTGCTACTGCAGGCATCTTACACGAGTTCCAGGCAGGAAGAGAAAGGAAAGGGTGACAGAGACAGAAAGCAATGTCCCCAGATACCCTTAGTTTTCCATCTCATAAGCCAGAATGATGTCACGTGGCATCCCTGGATGCACAGGAGGCTGAGAGATAGTGGCGTTTGTTAGCTGGTCTCCTAGCCATCCTGAATGCCAAGTTTGTTATAAAGAAACAGAGGCAAAATGGCGATCAGGCAGGCAACTGGGTGGTCTCTGCCACGGGCCCCTTGGCCATTCTTTGTAATGATGGTCTTTGTCTTGGACCCTATTTTGGATATTTGGGCACCTTTGTGGTACCCTTATGTGCTGGTTTTGCTGTTGTCTGCCCTTCAGGAATAGCAGCTGAGTCAAGCTGTCCTTGGCTGCTCCAATCTGGAGTCAGAGGTTGGAGATTTCCATGGCTCCCCATGGCTCCTTGGGGCCTCCTAAGAAAATGTTTTAATAAGGAAGTCCAAGGCTGAGACAGACATGCTCCTTCTTAGAGACACATGGGAACATGCCTCTGCTCACAGCTGGTAGCCACAGATGTAAACCGTAGCCCATGGAACGGAGACAGTGAAGAATTGATGGATAAATGAATAATGATGATGGACAGCAGATGTATAAAAGGCATAAAAGGATAGTGTTAGGGCTGGAATGTCTTCCCCCCAATTCATATGTTGAACCTTTAATGCCTAATACTTCAGAAAGAGACTGTGTTTGAAGATATGGTCTTTACAGAGGGAATAAAGTTAAAATAAGGTCATTAGGGTGAGCCCTAATCCAAAGGATGGGTGTCCTAATCAGAGGAGGAGATTAGGACCCAGACACACACACACACACAGAGCCAGGTGAGGACACAGGGAGAAAATGGCCACGTACAAGCCAAGATGAGAGGACTCAGGAAGAACCAGCCGACTCCACCCTTCAAAACTGTGAGAACATAGATGTCTGCTGTTTGAGCCACCCTGTCTGCAAGCAGTCAGCAAGCATTCATTGAGTGCTTGCAGTATTCAAGGCACCACAGATACAATGTTGAATAAGGCAAAGCACCTGCCCTCAGGTAGCTTGCAGTCAGGGAGGTAAGGGTAGTGGGCAGAGAGACCTGGAAACAGATATTAGACCTGCACTAAGCATGTGTGGTTATTGAACAGTAAAAATGCCACCACAAATTGCGATATGATGTAAGTAAAATGCGTACTGGCTATTGAAGACTTGGCACAGAAAAATAATGTAAAATCTCATTAGTAATGGTTTTATATTGATTACGCATTGAAATAATACTATTTTGGACAGATTGGGTTAAATAAAATATTAAATTTGATTTCGCCTGTTTCTTTTATTTTCATTACTTAT